GGAGGCCGAGGCGGGCGGATCAGGAGGTCAGGAGATCGAGACCATGCTGGCTAACACGGTGAAACCCTGTCTCTACTAAAAATACAAAACAATTAGCCGGGCGTTGTGGCACGCACCTGCGCCTGTGGTCCCAGCTACTCAGGAGGCTGAGGCAGGAGAATGGCGTGAACCTGGGAGGCAGAGCTTACAGTGAGCCGAGATCACGCTACTGCCCTCCAGCCCGGGAGACAGAGCAAGACTCCGTCTCAAAAAAAAAAAATAAAAAAGCATACCAGATTTCTGGATAAGGGGACAAAGGTTATAAGCAGAATCTTGCCTTTTCTTTTCTTTTCTTTTTTTTTTTTTTTGCATTTTTCAACTACATGCATGTATTTTCTCTTGAAAAATAAGTGGATAAACCCTAAATACAGTAAGATCATGATGATGGTAAGGTCAAGCATGGCCAGAGTCTCTCTGAGAGATACTTGGAATATATTTTGCTCTTTTAAACAAATCCAAACTTTATCTGCTTTTTGAGCCTTGTTCCATAGGCATCTCCTCTATGAAACTGACTGAGGCTATCCTAATCATTATTATTTACATTATTTTTCAACCCATTTTGAGTATCCACTATGTGCAAGTCATCATTTGGCACTTTATAAACTTATAAGGATAACGTAAACATAAATTTCCTTTCATAAATCTTGTAATCTGGATATGTAGAAAATATAAAAATTTTAATTTCTATAATTTAAAATTGTTGTTCATACAATCTAGTGTGTGGTTTTATATTATTTACTTGTTTCAAATTTCTCTCTATGAAAATTATTTTTCTAAGCAAATTATAATCTCTTTAGGCTAGGAGTTTGTCTCTGTCTTTCCTCCTCTGTGTCCAGCATTGACCTAGTCCTGTGGTCAGGAAATAGCAGGCCCTGAATGAATATTAGAGAATGATTGATTGATTGATATTGAGCTTGTGGCTTTTCCTATTTTTAAATTGTATATTGTTAAAGTAAAATAAATTATACTTTTTCTTTTTTAACAGGTGATCATTTCAAACCAAGCATCAGCAACAATTAAAAATATTCACTTGGTATCTGTAGTTTAATAATGGACCAACATCAACATTTGAATAAAACAGCAGAGTCAGCATCTTCAGAGAAAAAGAAAACAAGACGCTGCAATGGATTCAAGGTAGAATGGGTTTTATATTTTCAAACTAAAATCCAATTTTCATTTTTTCTTCTATTGTTTTTAGATGTTCTTGGCAGCCCTGTCATTCAGCTATATTGCTAAAGCACTAGGTGGAATCATTATGAAAATTTCCATCACTCAAATAGAAAGGAGATTTGACATATCCTCTTCTCTTGCTGGTTTAATTGATGGAAGCTTTGAAATTGGTAACTTTTATTTTTTCTATTTGATAACCATAGTCATATCAACATAATTTTGTTTTTTTTCTAGGAAATTTGCTTGTGATTGTATTTGTAAGTTACTTTGGATCTAAACTACACAGACCGAAGTTAATTGGAATTGGTTGTCTCCTTATGGGAACTGGAAGTATTTTGACATCTTTACCACATTTCTTCATGGGATAGTAAGTGTTAAACAGCTCTGAGCCATTTATTAGCAAAATGTTCAATTTCATGTTGCTCTTACAGTTATAGGTATTCTAAAGAAACCCATATTAATCCATCAGAAAATTCAACATCAAGTTTATCAACCTGTTTAATTAATCAAACCTTATCATTCAATGGAACATCACCTGAGATAGTAGAAAAAGGTAAGAATTAATAGTGACAGTAAAACAAATTCGTTTAAAGTAAAACACTCTCTTGTCTCGATAGATTGTGTAAAGGAATCTGGGTCACACATGTGGATCTATGTCTTCATGGGGAATATGCTTCGTGGCATAGGGGAAACCCCCATAGTACCATTGGGGATTTCATACATTGATGATTTTGCAAAAGAAGGACATTCTTCCTTGTATTTAGGTAACGTACAGAATATATTAAATTTCATGATTCATCTGATTAAATTGTTTTGTAATACTTACAGGTAGTTTGAATGCAATAGGAATGATTGGTCCAGTCATTGGCTTTGCACTGGGATCTCTGTTTGCTAAAATGTACGTGGATATTGGATATGTAGATCTGAGTAAGTACAATTAGAACAAGGTACCATGATAGTTTGACTGGCTTCTTTTAACTGTTTCTCCTAGGCACTATCAGAATAACTCCTAAGGACTCTCGTTGGGTTGGAGCTTGGTGGCTTGGTTTCCTTGTGTCTGGACTATTTTCCATTATTTCTTCCATACCATTTTTTTTCTTGCCGAAAAATCCAAATAAACCACAAAAAGAAAGAAAAATTTCACTATCATTGCATGTGCTGAAAACAAATGATGATAGAAATCAAACAGCTAATTTGACCAACCAAGGAAAAAATGTTACCAAAAATGTGACTGGTAGGTATTTGACATTCATTGTCAACTTGGAATATTGAAATATGTTATTTTTATAACTCTATAGGTTTTTTCCAGTCTTTGAAAAGCATCCTTACCAATCCCCTGTATGTTATATTTCTGCTTTTGACATTGTTACAAGTAAGCAGCTTTATTGGTTCTTTTACTTACGTCTTTAAATATATGGAGCAACAGTACGGTCAGTCTGCATCTCATGCTAACTTTTTGTTGGGTAAGACATATTTTTTACCTGTTTGCTTGATAATTATAGCTTTTTTCTCTTCTTTTATTTCTAGGAATCATAACCATTCCTACGGTTGCAACTGGAATGTTTTTAGGAGGATTTATCATTAAAAAATTCAAATTGTCTTTAGTTGGAATTGCCAAATTTTCATTTCTTACTTCGATGATATCCTTCTTGTTTCAACTTCTATATTTCCCTCTAATCTGCGAAAGCAAATCAGTTGCCGGCCTAACCTTGACCTATGATGGGTTTGTATATATTGCTATATAAATTGTGTAATTTTTTTGATATATTTCTATCATATATTTTCAGAAATAATTCAGTGGCATCTCATGTAGATGTACCACTTTCTTATTGCAACTCAGAGTGCAATTGTGATGAAAGTCAGTGGGAACCAGTCTGTGGGAACAATGGAATAACTTACCTGTCACCTTGTCTAGCAGGATGCAAATCCTCAAGTGGTATTAAAAAGCATACAGTGAGTATTAGTTTTCACTTTTTCTCCTCTCCGTATTTGTTAATATTTCAAAAACTATTTTTAGGTGTTTTATAACTGTAGTTGTGTGGAAGTAACTGGTCTCCAGAACAGAAATTACTCAGCACACTTGGGTGAATGCCCAAGAGATAATACTTGTACAAGGAAATTTTTCATCTATGTTGCAATTCAAGTCATAAACTCTTTGTTCTCTGCAACAGGAGGTACCACATTTATCTTGTTGACTGTGAAGTAAGTATGATCCTGTAAAACATTGTCATGTATGTATTATTTCTTTGCCTTTATCATATTTCAGGATTGTTCAACCTGAATTGAAAGCACTTGCAATGGGTTTCCAGTCAATGGTTATAAGAACACTAGGTATGACAAATATATAGATTATACATTTTAACTTGGATTGATATCTTTTTATCTCATGTTGCAGGAGGAATTCTAGCTCCAATATATTTTGGGGCTCTGATTGATAAAACATGTATGAAGTGGTCCACCAACAGCTGTGGAGCACAAGGGGCTTGTAGGATATATAATTCCGTATTTTTTGGGTAAGTTGTCGTAAACACATTTCATTAATAGATGTATTGTTTCTTTGCTTTAATCATATTACAGGATTGTTCAACCTGAATTGAAAGCACTTGCAATCGGCTTCCATTCAATGATTATGCGATCGCTAGGTATGATAAATATACAGATTAGAAATTTAACATTGGATTGATATCTTCTTATCTCATGTTGCAGGAGGTATTCTAGTTCCAATATATTTTGGGGCTCTGATTGATACAACGTGTATGAAGTGGTCCACCAACAGCTGTGGAGCACGAGGGGCTTGTAGGATATATAATTCCACATATTTGGGGTAAGTTGTCATAAATATATTTTATTAATAGAAATAATCTATTTTCTTTATTCTCTTTTCACAGAAGAGCCTTCTTCGGCTTGAAGGTAGCCCTAATATTTCCAGTACTTGTTTTACTTACTGTATTTATTTTTGTTGTAAGGAAAAAATCCCATGGAAAGGATACCAAAGTATTAGAAAATGAAAGACAAGTAATGGATGAAGCAAACTTAGAATTCTTAAACGACAGTGAACATTTTGTACCTTCTGCTGAAGAACAGTAAAGCATGTAATTAAGAGGAGGAAAAAAATAATTTTGCTGCTGTTTCCAACTAATGTATTGATTCCATAAGACGTTATTTTTGTGGTGTTCTGAGTCTTTTCACTGAGAATTCCCACATTCTTCACTTATGATGCAACAATGAATAAGCCTATGAATTTATAATGAAACAAACTATAAAAAATGGTACCCATGGTTAGGACATAGCTACACAAGCATTTGTAGTTTAGAATATATAATTCATAAAAATTTGAAGTGAGAGGAATAGTTAATATGTAATAGAAGAAAAAGTACTTGCTCAGGTAGTTGTAACTCTTAATAAAACCAATGACTAGAATACAAGTGGAAGTAAAAAGGTGGAGATAGATTAATAGCCTAAATAACGAGAGAACCTTATGCCTTTTTTAAAACAAAACAAAACCATTGAGACATTTTACTTAGTCCTAAAATCTAGCCTGGATTTATGCTATAATGATATCTATTTTTCATGTTAAATTGTACATTACTCAGAAATTATAAATATTATTACTTTATAATTTGAAATTGTGTTTGCTAGCCACCTTGATGTATTTTCTTCCAAACTCCCATTAAGATACTATTGAAAAAATAGAAATAGTCAAATATTTGCAAGGTATAATTGTTAGGCAACATATTATAGCATGTGTTAAGTTTCTGCTAGGCCTATGGAAATTTTTTTTTTTATTTTTGTTCCATTTTTATTCACTTTGAGGAAGTGTTGCCTTTTTTTTTGATGTACTTAAATGGCTAAAATAAAAAAGACAATCACAAGAAAAAAAAAGAAGAAAAAATAAAAATGAAAATAAAAATAAAATATCCATCAATTTTAATTTCACTCCAGTTAGAGAAAGTAAAAGCTCTGGTCTTAGATACATCTCTTGTATTTCATCTGTAGTGAGAAGAAAGAACACTCTTCATTGGCAATTATCAAATTATTTGTTTGAAGAGCATTTTTCCACATTCAGCTCCCCATCTTCTTGCATAAGGAAATGGTTTAAGAAAAGCTGACTTTGACTTGAGAAACAAAATCCATTGATAAGATGTGTCTTCATTGCATCTGTCTGTTCTCTGGGAGAAATAAAATCTGTGTCACTCTCTTGCATACTTGTTTGTTGGTTCATCATGCACAAAAAG